CACGTGATGTGAATGACGTCAGCCCCCGCCGGGTCGCGTGACCGACACCCAGCCTTCCTACTACCTCCCCCTGACCGCCAGAGTGGGAAATATCGCGAGAATTCGCCTTACTATCAGAACTTACTGAGGTTGCAGGGGAGTTACTCAGAAGGGAAGGGAAGGTGTGGTTGTGCGGCGGAGTTTTTGCTTTCATTCTTTTAACGTTCACAGCCAAAGCAAAGGCCTTTGGGGATTGCCAGAGTCTCAGCCACCATCCTGGAAAACAGCGGGGGAGGTGGGCCTGGAGGTGGCAAGTGTAATGTGGCTCAGGGGCCGTCATTGCCCCTTGCAGAAGGGGCTGCGGGGGAGGGAGAAAACCTGCGCCCGGTTCTGGGGAGCTGGCGACGCAGTGAACCCTGCTGAGGCTGGGTTTTGCCCCGACAGTCGCTGGTGGCTGTGGGAAGGGTTGGGACCCTTCTCTGAGAGCAGTGAACAGCCCACATCCGGCCCCTGCTGTGTCAACTCTGAGCGGCGTGGAGATGAAGTGGTTGCTCTCCCTTGCTCGGCCCACCGGGTGTCGTGGCCCGGGAACCGGCCTGGAGAAGTCCCTGCTGCCCGGCGCCCAAAACAGGGGCGTGGGCTTCCGCGACCCAGGGCGGCTGCCCCGGGCCATCCTCGAGTTGCCCTGCATCTTCCCGCTCAGTCAGCCCCAGATTGAGGCAGCCTTCTCTGTGCGGGTTTAAATGGGTAACTGTGACTTCTCGCCTCATTCACCCAAACCTCCAGTCTTCTCCCCCGCACATCCTCCTCCACCCACCTGGTTTCTCCCTAGACTGGTGTGCTCGTGTGTGCAACCAAAGGAGGGAGTGCGAGAGATCCACGAAGGGACAGGCTTGGAGTCGCTAGAGGGAGGTGTGGGACCAGCGAGGAGGGGGCTTCGCCAGGGAGGGGGTGCTGGCAGGCGGAGGGAGCGGCGGGAGGAGGCGCCGGAGGAGGAGACGGAGGCCTGGGGACGGCAGAAGAGGCTTCGCCTGAGCCGAGCGCTCTTTCTCTCGCCGCGCCGTCTTGAAGCCGCGCGGGCTCGTGAGCAGCGCGAGGCCGCCAAGGTGCCTCGCTTCGCCGGAGCCGCTGCCGCCCGCCGGAGGGAAGCCGGCCTCGGGCGCGCACGCTCGTCGGAGCCCCGGCGCGCCCCGCGCCTGAGCCTGCTGACAGCGGCCGCTGGGCTCAGGCTGTCCGCTCTGGGCTCCGCGGCCTCGGCCCCGCTGCACTCCACCTCCGCCCCCTCGGACTCCCTCCCCTCTGCTTCTACTCCTCCTGCTCCAGTGCGGATCGTTTCGCAACTGCTTGCCACTCGTCCCGTGCCTGGCTGTTTTTCCATTTCCCGGCCCCCTCTTCTTGAGTACTTTACCCCCTGCATTTGGGGACAGGGACTGGAAAAGGGGCGGGTGGAGCGTCCAGTGGAGAAGAAGGAAGCGAGGCCCGCAGGAGGAGGAGGATCGGCGGACTGTGGGGAGGAGACCCCACGCCACCCTTTCTGGTCATCTCCCCTCCCGCCCCGCCCCTGCGCACACTCCCTCGCGGGCGAGCTACTTTCGGACCAGGAAAGTAAGAGCGGCCCTGGGTGACAGCGCCGCGGGGCCAGTCCCGGGGTTAGCCGCGCGTCTGCTCGCTTCTGGTCCGTCGCGCTCCCAGCCAGGGCACAGCCCGGACCGAGGATGGCTTCGACCACAACCTGCACCAGGTTCACGGACGAGTATCAGCTTTTCGAGGAGCTTGGAAAGTAAGCACCTTTGCCCGGCATCCGCATATCCCATATTAATGACCTGCTAATTATTGGTTTCCAGGGGGGCATTCTCAGTGGTGAGAAGATGTATGAAAATTCCTACTGGACAAGAATATGCTGCCAAAATTATCAACACCAAAAAGCTTTCTGCTAGGGGTGGGTATTTTCAACCACATATATTGGTTAATTTTTTGCCTTATTCTGTTTTTTTTTTTAACAGATCATCAGAAACTAGAAAGAGAAGCTAGAATCTGCCGTCTTTTGAAGCACCCTAATATTGGTGAGAACGTATTTTTAATGTTTTTTAAATGTAACACAATTTTTCTTCTCTTATTTTTTTCTAGTGCGACTTCATGATAGCATATCAGAAGAGGGCTTTCACTACTTGGTGTTTGATTTGTAAGTATATACTCTGTATTCATTATTTTTGCTTTAAAAGTGATTATGTTTTTTATCTTCCCAGAGTTACTGGAGGTGAACTGTTTGAAGACATAGTGGCAAGAGAATACTACAGTGAAGCTGATGCCAGGTAAGTGACTTGCCCTGGGCAAGATACAAGACACTAACACACGCCCCCTGGTGTTTGCATGCAGTCATTGCATTCAGCAGATCCTGGAGGCTGTGCTACACTGCCATCAGATGGGCGTGGTCCATCGGGACCTGAAGGTGAGTAATGCGGTTGAAGAAGATAAACCACCTTCAGTCTCTTTTTTTTTCTTTCTAAATAAAGCCTGAGAATTTGCTTTTAGCTAGCAAATCCAAGGGAGCAGCTGTGAAATTGGCAGACTTTGGCTTAGCCATAGAAGTTCAAGGGGACCAGCAGGCGTGGTTTGGTGAGTAGGGCCCCCTCCTTCATGCTACCTATAACTGTGACTCATTAACATCTCTTTTCCCTAGGTTTTGCTGGCACACCTGGATATCTTTCTCCAGAAGTTTTACGTAAAGATCCTTATGGAAAGCCAGTGGATATGTGGGCATGTGGTAAGCAATTATATTTTGAAGCAAATTTTGTGTTAAATTGTGTTAACATTATATTCTCCTCCAGGTGTCATTCTCTATATTCTACTTGTGGGGTATCCACCCTTCTGGGATGAAGACCAACACAGACTCTATCAGCAGATCAAGGCTGGAGCTTATGATGTATGTAATAACTATTTATATCACTTTAGATGTTTAAACTTTTTATAAATTTATATTTTTGAAGTTTCCATCACCAGAATGGGACACGGTGACTCCTGAAGCCAAAGACCTCATCAATAAAATGCTTACTATCAACCCTGCCAAACGCATCACAGCCTCAGAGGCACTGAAGCACCCATGGATCTGTGTAAGTAAAACTTCTCCAAAACTTCAAGAACTCAATTAAGTTACTTTTTCTCCTCTTCTTCTAGCAACGTTCTACTGTTGCTTCCATGATGCACAGACAGGAGACTGTAGACTGCTTGAAGAAATTTAATGCTAGAAGAAAACTAAAGGTAAGAAATTTTACATTTTTATGGGGAGGTAGCACTGACTTTTGTGTTCTAATTTTTTTCACAGGGTGCCATCTTGACAACTATGCTGGCTACAAGGAATTTCTCAGGTACATGCATTGGGAACTCTGCTTCTTATCCCCTCACTAAACTGATTTTACTCTCATTTTACAGCAGCCAAGAGTTTGTTGAAGAAACCAGATGGAGTAAAGGTAAGTTAAACAGATGCCCCTAATCCATTTCTCATCTCTGTTTCTATTTTCTGCATACCCACAGATAAACAACAAAGCCAACGTGGTAACCAGCCCCAAAGAAAATATTCCTACCCCAGCGCTGGTATACCTGGACTCTTTGTAACCCTTCTTAAGACTGTTTCTTTCTCTATTTTGTTCTCACTCAGGAGCCCCAAACTACTGTAATCCACAACCCTGATGGAAACAAGGTATTCAGAAAGAATCAACATCATCTTGCTTTTGCAACCTAAAAATGTGTTTTCTTCTCATCAGGAGTCAACTGAGAGTTCAAATACAACAATTGAGGATGAAGATGTGAAAGGTATGATTTAACCAGAAATGGAAAATCCTACCATTCTTACCCAACTCCATATTTTTGCCTTTAGCACGAAAGCAAGAGATTATCAAAGTCACTGAACAACTGATCGAAGCTATCAACAATGGGGACTTTGAAGCCTACACGTGAGTAGCGGACGTTTACTTTGCTTTCATGCAATTGGTTGTTTTCATTATTTTTCTTTTACAGAAAAATCTGTGACCCAGGCCTTACTGCTTTTGAACCTGAAGCTTTGGGTAATTTAGTGGAAGGGATGGATTTTCACCGATTCTACTTTGAAAATGGTACATTTATTCCTAATTTAATAACATGCCCTTAAATTTTGCTTTTCATGTTTTTCTCTTTCAGCTTTGTCCAAAAGCAATAAACCAATCCACACTATTATTCTAAACCCTCATGTACATCTGGTAGGGGATGATGCCGCCTGCATAGCATATATTAGGCTCACACAGTACATGGATGGCAGTGGAATGCCAAAGACAATGCAGTCAGAAGAGACTCGTGTGTGGCACCGCCGGGATGGAAAGTGGCAGAATGTTCATTTTCATCGCTCGGGGTCACCAACAGTACCCATCAAGTAAATATTTCCAGGCTGTCAGCTTCTTTGTTCCAGGTGGCTTAAATGGGGCTTCTCTTAATAGGCCACCCTGTATTCCAAATGGGAAAGAAAACTTCTCAGGAGGCACCTCTTTGTGGCAAAACATCTAAGGCCTGAAAACCATTCACATATGGGTCTTGTAAGTAACATCCTGCTCCGTGATACTTTGTGATTTATTTCTTCCTCCCCCTTTCTCCTTTCAGCTAAATTTCAACAGTGCCACTTCTGCATTCTCTGTTCTCAAGGCACCTGGATGGTGACCCTGGGCCGTCCTCTCCTCCTCTTCATGCATGTTTCTGAGTGCATGAAGTTGTGAAGGTCCTACATGTAATGCATATGTGATGCATCATCTTATCATATATTCCTTCCTATACATTGTTTACACTTCAACTACGGGGATGTTCCACACAAACTTAAATTACTGTTGGCAAAACAATAGGGGGAGATTAGACAAAAAAAAAAATCCACAATATTCCAAGTACAACTCTTCATCAAGTTTCTCTGTTAATGCCAAGATTTAACAGACTTAAGAACTATTGTTCTCTGAATGACAGTTGTAAGAGAAATGTAAATTTTTTAGAACTCTTTGCTGTTAATCTGTTTTGGTTTGTTTGGTTTTTTTTTTTTTTTTTAAGGTAAAAAAAAAATACACCTTCAGTTTCCTGGTGTGATCCTGGTTAAAATGGATGATTTTTCATTGAAAGTTTTGCTGATTAACAATTAAAGTGGGATGATATGTGGGCAAAATCACTTATGAAAGTAGAAGCAAGAATCAGTTGGTTTGCTACCACATAAAGCCATGCTGTTTTTGGTCAAACTGTGTAAACTGGAAAAATTCACATCATTTCTGAGTTTAATCACTTTAGGATATATTCACATTGTTTTGGTGAATTTGCTGAATTGAATTGTTTTTCTTTCTCAAATCTGTGATCTCTTTTCTTTATCCTGTTTCTTTGTTCCTTTCGTTTGCTTTCTTATTTTTCTTTTGTTCCATTCTTTTCTTACTTTTTTCCCTTTTCCTTTTTTGGGGAGGCTGGCTAGTAGTGTGTGAGAAAAGAATAGAAGTGAAATTTGCATAATGAATGTAAAAGGGAAATAAAAGTCTTTTGAAGGTAGCTATACTAGCACTTTTGATCATCTTCAGGGCCCACAAAAATGTTGTCAAGATTTTAAAGGTTTATAATTCTGCTTAAGCTCTAGTTTGGACTTAGGTATCCTAACTATGTTGGAGGTATTTGCATTGTTTAAAGTTAGGATAAAAGCAAGTTCCTCCTGTGACTGCAACGTCTTACTGATTGGGACAGTTGCCAGGAGGATACCAACTTGATAGCAGAGGGGGTTTTATGCAAACGCACTCACCTCCGCCTTGGGGAATGAAAGGGTCACTTCTGCATCATCACTAGCTAGTTTTCTAGTGTTAGAGAGGCTTACAAATGTTTGCCATTCTCATAAGTGTTTTGAACTTGATCTTTGTGACTTGTGCTTTTTTAGCTTCTCTCTTGAATCAGAGTATCATTGTCTTCCTCCAAGGAGTTAGAATTTCCCAGTTTAAAACAAAAAGGGAAATGTCCTAGGTTTTCTTTGTGCTTCTCATTTTTCCTTTGTTGATTCAATTCCTGTGATTTTTGTTCTCTTCCCTGAAGTGCTTTACAGTGCATGGAATCTCCATCATTGTTATTTTAACGATAGTAATTCACAGTCCTCAGAAGCCTATTTTTAAAGCAGAAGCAAAAAAGAAAAACAAAATAACAAAAACAACCCTTCCTCTTTTCTCTCATCTCACCTCTCTGTGTTGATTACTAATCATCTTAGATATTATTGCTAGTGGATGTATGGTAGATGGGTTGAAGCTTTTCTGATAATTATTACACAATTTAAAACAACATATATATTTAAAATAAATATATACAGTAAATATATTGAGCCATGTTAACCTGCCAATGAGATCTGTGAAAAAATAATGGCCTCATTTTTCTCTTTTTAATTTCTTTTACCCTTTTGTGAAGCAGCTATACGTGGCATACATGTATTTAAAGAAAAAAAAATAGATGTAGAGTGTTTTTTTTACACTTTTAACTTAGCATGTGGTGTTGAAGTATTACTGTAGATCAAGTTTGTCTTCCGCACTAAGATGTGAGGAAATTGTGATTTGTTCTCTCCACCACAAATGAATTACACATTTATTATCTTCTATCATTTTGAAACACTGCAGTTTACCATGGGACACTGTATATATTTCTTGCCATAATGGTAAAGGACTGATTGATATATTTAAGAGTTAATAAATTTGTGATTTCTGCTGACAGTGCGTCCATCTTTATTTCTTCAGAAGAGGTACTGTATGTATGCCTGCATAGTGCTGGCCAGTGTCAAGGGCAGTGTGTCCTACTCTGGTCTCATTTAGTACATAACAATTTGCACTTGGTGAGAATGGCAAGTTAATTGTTCTCTGTGAGCAAAACAATGGTCTCTTCTGGGAAAATGTTGCTGAGAACAATATAGTTAACAACTAAGACTCCTAAAAGCTTCTCTAAACTGTACCCTCCAATCCAGCCTTCACATGGCTGCTTTTTTTTTTTTTTTTTAATACGAACCTGTCCTTGTAACACTTTGATGTTATCATTTCTGGGATACAGGCAAGCACCCCAGCTCCTGCTACTCCCCAGCTTGAACTTGAGCATACATGGATGCTCAGCTTCTTTTGATTTGCTAAAAACATCACACTTGCTCACATGCCTGTTTATGCTGTTCATGTTGTTTATGTTTCTTACCTAGAATAAATAGTCTCTTCCCCTACTTCTTTTCCCGACTTCTTACTTTTTCCTAAGATTCAGTGTACAGCATCATGCTCCACAGCAAACCTTCCTAGGCCCTATTCTGGGCTTGCCTTCCCTCTCAAAACCTACATAATAGATTGTATTTACCTCTCCTGTCAACCACATTGTTTTGAAAATATATTTCTATTTGTGTCTCCTCTACTGCAGTATAATGTCTCCATGGGCAAGAACTGTGTATTCATCATTGCATTCCTAAACCCAAACCAAGGCCAGGAATGGAGATATCATTGATAAATAGTTGTTGAATTGAGGCCAAGCCCTTTTGATAACAGAAGCCTCAAGGGGTACCCAGATAGTCCTTGTTTTAATGATGGGTTCTCTCACCACTGTCTTGATGCTCTGAGCAAGTTACCTCTTCCCTCTGACCCTCAGTTTCCATATTTGTAAAATGAGAATAAACATACCAACTTAATAAAGATATTGTGAGGATTAATGGGTACAGAGTGACTAGAATGATATTTGATAGAAATTAAATGGTAGCAGTATAACTATTCTGATCACTGACATTAATATTCCTATTGTTATTATTCTTTGCTCACGAGGGTATACAACTCTTGTTTTGCTGTTGGGCTGCCCTCTTTATGTAGGTTTACTGTTAATGCTGAGGATATACTCGGACTCAAATGTCTCAGCAGAAGGCTGAGAGACACCAAATGAAGTGGTCATCTAGCTGAATGTAGGAAAAATGAAATGTAGTAGCAAATCAGTATATTCTAAGGAAATTTTCAAGGAATATTAATCTTCACCCAAATTTTGAATTTTTATGTAAAAAATTATAATTTAAGGGTAAACATAGATGACACAGCTTTCGAGTGATTTCATTGAATAAAATTCTACTGACTTCTATGAACCTTTCATGGCTCTGTGGTCTTTTTATCAGAT